AGTTCGAAATCTGCTTCTATCACGTACTTGGTAAGTCTGTTTTTCCATCTGCAAAATGGGTTAATAACGTTCCTAACAGGCTGCTACCAAGATCAATGGAAATTTCATATACGAAACACTTTAGTACAAGAGTCAATGAATGTTAGCTGCTATTTAGTTGTTAATAATACTAGTGCAGAGAAATAAAGGGAAAAGCAACTTGCCCAAAGTCCCAAAACGAGCCAACACAAATCATTTCCCTTTTTTCTTCCCTCCCTCATTCATTCATTCTACACACTCTTCGGAATTTTTGTTCTATGCCAGATCCATGTTAGAGTCAGGATGCTTAAACCCGGGTCAGGGTTTTGAGCCCAAGGTCCTCAACTCTAATTCTAATGCTATCTCAGGGCAGTCGAGAGGCTGAAAACGGGCGCCAAACGGGGGAACACGTACGCAGCATTCGCAGGCTATGGGGAGCTTTTACAGTGTTTATGTGCTTTAACTCTGCGTAGAAACTCTCGTTCTGCCCCCGCAATGCGGGAAAGGGTCAGGGATCACCAGATACAGCGCTCTGAGGGGAGGAAGATGAGCTGAGGGCCAAAGGCCGCCTGCTTCTTCACTTACCGCTTGCAGCAAGGCTCCCGGCGTCGCCTGCTGCTGCCCGGCTCCTGGGCCAGACCCCGCTCCCAACAGCAACTCATGCCGCTGCCGCTTGACTGGAACCAGCGGCAACTCTGGGCCCTTACGCTTCTGCTGTTCTATCATGGCGGCAACCGGTCTCTTCAGCGCCGCCACTGACCGCGCTGCCGCTCTCAGGCGCCACGCAATTGGTTCCAAATTAGTCCTTCCTCCACAACTTCCAGCTTGGAAGAACCAATCGGCTTTCAATATTTCCATTTGCACCGCCCTCGGATAGTCTCTTGTTATTGGGCATATCTTTCTGACGTCATGAGAGTGCGATACCAGGATTGGTGGACGGAGCTGGCGACCGCCCTAGGCGCGCTGGGTCTTGTGGGTGGAAACGCGCTGGCTGACTGGGGTCGGCGTTTAGTTCAGCGCAGCGACTCGGGGACCTGGAGCTGACGCCTAGTACGTATGAGGAAGAACGGGGTGGGTGGCTGCCTGAGTCTGGAGGCGACGCCTCGGTTGTGCAGTCTGAACCTGCCCTTCTCAGCTGAGGGTGCTGACAGCAAGGGGTGGGAGGCGGGCCCCGAGTCCCCAGCTGTGGTAAGTAGTAGCCTGGGCTCCCTTTCGGGGCATCTCTAATTGGTGTCTGATTTCTTTATGACAGGACACTTGTATTAGCTTTAATAGAAGAGAAATGGAGGAGCCATAGAATATTAAGGATGAATTCAGGAAGGCCTGAGACCATGGAAAACTTGCCTGCTCTCTACACTATTTTCCAAGGAGAGGTATATTCTTTTGTGCTTTGAAAACCCACCATGTGACATTGATTTTTTTCCCCCATCTTTATAGGTTGCTATGGTGACAGACTATGGGGCCTTTATCAAAATCCCAGGCTGTCGGAAGCAAGGTAGGAGTTTATAACTTGAAATTCAGCCCTCTTGCTTTACGTTATTTCTTCTTCTTGTGCCCAGGTCTGGTCCATCGAACTCATATGTCATCCTGTCGGGTGGATAAGCCCTCTGAGATAGTAGATGTTGGAGATAAAGTGTGGGTGAAGCTTATTGGCCGAGAGGTAAAGTTCTGTGCGGCTCCCTTGTGGTTAGAAGTTTTTGGTGACTTTTTTTGGTCTCTTTCAGATGAAAAATGATAGAATAAAAGTATCCCTCTCCATGAAGGTTGTCAATCAAGGGACTGGGAAAGACCTTGATCCCAACAATGTTATCATTGAGTAAGTAAAAGGTTTGGAAAGGTGAAAATTCTGGGGCCGGCAGTCGGTATCTTTTTCATTATAGGCAAGAAGAGAGGCGGAGGCGATCCTTCCAGGATTACACTGGGCAGAAGATCACCCTTGAGGCTGTCTTGAACACTACCTGCAAGAAGTGTGGCTGTAAAGGTAGGGTGAAGCCTCTGCCCTTTCCACGTTTCTTTTCTATACCTTTTCTACTTTTCTTCTGCAGGCCACTTTGCAAAAGATTGTTTCATGCAACCAGGTGGGACTAAATACTCTCTGATACCTGATGAGGAAGAGGAAAAGGAAGAGGCAAAGTCAGCAGAGTTTGAGAAGCCTGACCCTACAAGGAATCCTTCTAGAAAAAGAAAGAAGGTGAATGCTACTTTGCTTTTATTTTATCATGTTACAGTGTTGATTTTTAAAATTTTCTTTTCAGGAGAAGAAGAAAAAGAAACATAGAGATAGGAAGTCATCTGACTCTGACAGCTCAGACTCTGAGAGTGATACAGGCAAGAGGGCAAGGCACACATCAAAAGACAGCAAGGCAGCAAAGAAGAAGAAAAAGAAGAAGAAGCACAAGAAGAAGCACAAGGAGTGAGAGTATAAAGAGTGTAGGGGGTGGTTGAGAGTAAGAAACCAGGAGCCTTGTGCCTTGAGACTCCTGGAAAGACTCAATAGTGAGAATATAGCCTCCCACCCCATTAACTTCGCTCCCATGGGAGATGGCTTCCCCTCATGCAACAGGCAGGTTTGGGAGTTAGAGGTCAAAAGCAGCTGCCTGAATGAGTTGTTGTTTCCTTATCACTCCTGGTCCCTTTGCAAGTGAACCCTGCAGCTCACCCATTCATTCACCCAACTTCCTTCATTCAGCAGGAGGTCCTATTACCCTCTCCAGCTGCCACTGCCAGAGCTGGATTCCTGTAAAGGAGTCCAGGCTAGAGCCACAGAGACTGTTGTGGAGGTGAGTTCGGCTGTAGTTAGAGTGATTGGACCCTTCCTATTGGTCTGTCCTGGGCCAACTGGTGGGTGATCTCTGCTGCATCCAACATGGGAGCAGAGACTGGCAGCAGGAGGGGGGAACATGGTGAGAAGTGGTGCTCACTTTTCCCATTCCTCCTAACATAGTTCTACTATGCTAGAAGTGGCATCCAGCGGCCACAGCTAGAAAACAGTCTGCAGTGTGACTTAACTTGTGTATTGCATTCCAGCAGACCACTGAACCAGACAGCGAAGCCAAGATCATTGTTCTACTTTGTATTTACTACTGTGTGAATCAGTTGATTCTACTTCAGGTCCTTGCTTAAATTCCTGTCACTAAATGGAAATGTGTTTGGTTTTAAACTTACTGAGTTATTTTTCCTATAATCCTTCTT